CCCTATGTGACACCGTAGAACTTATAATTCGTTCTAATTCGCAGATGGAGGGCATATGAGAGAGGAGGCTCTGCCTCAAACACTTTCTCAAACTTTTGCCGAGGGGTGGCGAGAAGGTAGACTTCCAGGTCCCACCCGATATAGATTAAGGGCTGGAAACACAGTCAAGGGGAAATTATGACCAAGACAACCTTTGCTAAAATGCCAGCGGTGACTGCCATTGATGTTCCTATAAAAGGTCAGCTCTGTCAGGAAGTTCCAGTGCATCATTTGTTCAAAAGTAAAATCAGCCCGTGTTCCAGAATTCGCGGACTGTCGTCAGTCCTAACCTACACATTTATTCGTTCAACAAATATTTCAGCGCCTGGGTCAGGCATCAGGAATACACTGGTGGTTAAAACAGACGGAAAGCTCCATCTGGTGGGACGCAGTCTGGGAGGGAAAGGGAGTCCTGGGGACATGTTTTCGTCGGCTCTAGGCTAAGCACCTCTCGCCGTAGCACACGGGGTCGGCACCGCTGCCCGGCGAAGTACTTGTTACTTTGCAGTCCAGTACGAAGCGGCGGAGTAACCGGTTCCAACCCAAGGCAGCGACTCATGCGAGTCGTTCTAAGCGCCGCGCTGGGGGGTACATACGGTGCACGCGTGGGTGCCTCACCCCCTGGCAGCGCCTCCAGGGACGCTGCTCCGGGAAAGAGCAGCCGCCGCGACCTCAGGCGGCGGGAAAGGTGGGACCTCACAATGCGCCGGAAGCGGTGCCTCGTGGCTTGGGATCTCTCCGGGTTCTTCCTTGCGCCGTCCACGCCGCACTGCCCACGAGGGCGTCCCCGCCCGAGGGACAACTCACCGCCCGGGGCCTCCCTGAGCGTTCCCTTCCACCATCTGACACCCACTGCTAAGTGTGAGAGGACCCAGGGGGTAATTGCCGGGCCGCAGGCGGCCTTAGGAACTCCGCTTCCCGTGAGGCTTCGCGGCGGACGGCGCTGGTGCGCAGGCGCACGCACGGCGTGCGTGGTGGCGTCAGCAGTTCTAGAACGTTGCTGTGGTAGCGCTCGGGCGCCATGTTAGGACGAAGGGGAAGGAGGAGAAGCGCTTAAAGCGGCGGGAGCGGTGCGGGAGAGGGGTTGGACCCAGGGCTGAGGCAGGCCCCCCCCTCCCTCCCGCCTCAGTGGATCATGCCCAGGGCGGCAGCGGCGGCGGTTGCGGGGGGGAAGTGACTGGGCGGTGCCGGCGCCGGAGACGATGCCGTTGTAAGTAATTTGTATTCTGTTTTCTTTCGCTCTTGGCAGTAATTGTATCCAATTTTGTTTATAGTCCAGTTACAACACAGGGATCACAACAAACACAACCGCCACAGAAGCACTATGGCATTACTTCTCCTATCAGCTTAGCAGCCCCCAAGGAGACTGACTGCGTACTTACACAGAAACTAATTGAGACATTGAAACCCTTTGGGGTTTTTGAAGAGGAAGAGGAACTGCAGCGCAGGTAAATAGATATTCTATATTTTTTTAACTCGGGAATACTTGATTGATAATTGTTTTATCAACAGGATTTTAATTTTGGGAAAACTAAATAACCTGGTAAAAGAGTGGATACGAGAAATCAGTGAAAGCAAGGTAAGGCAACTTTTTTGTATATGAAATAATTTACTGGCAAAATAACCATTTTTTGTTTCAACAGAATCTTCCACAATCTGTAATTGAAAATGTTGGAGGAAAAATTTTTACATTTGGATCTTACAGATTAGGAGTGCATACAAAAGGTAAGTATTATTTCATTTTTCTTAGAAAGGGAAATTAGTGGTTGATGGGCTTAATTTTTTTTAGGTGCTGATATTGATGCGTTGTGTGTTGCACCAAGACATGTTGATCGAAGTGACTTTTTCACCTCATTCTATGATAAGTTGAAATTACAGGAAGAAGTAAAAGATTTAAGAGTGCGTAAATGTTCGGGGTGAAATGGGATGAGAGAGACCCTGAACTTGTTTACTTTCCTTATAGGCTGTTGAAGAGGCATTCGTACCAGTTATTAAACTCTGTTTTGATGGGATAGAGGTAAGGTATAGTTCAAATTGACAGTTCTTGCTAGATATGGAATGTTGTTTTGTTTGTGTTTCAGATTGATATTTTGTTTGCAAGATTAGCACTGCAGACAATTCCTGAAGATTTGGATCTACGAGATGACAGTCTGCTAAAAAATTTAGATATAAGATGTATAAGAAGTCTTAACGGTATGAGAAAGCCTACTTCCTTTTGTGTACTTCAGTTTTTGTCAGATATTAGTTGTTTTTACACAAGTTTTGTATTGAAGCTTTTTATAGCTATATTGTTAACACAGTAGTGAGTTAAATAAAATGAACTTTGCCTAATAAACTACAGAAGAGTATGTAGTAGTTTATTTCACTCTACAGTATTTTATACACTGTATTTCTTCTGTCATTAATGGTATACTCAGGACACTTAAAAAGACCATCTGACTTTTGTACTCTGTTGCTAGTGATTTAGGTTTCATGGCCTAACCCAAATTAATTTTGATCCTGTTATTCTTTAGTAATGCTTTCAGCATTGCTGAGATCAGAAGGACTACTTTGGTACAATTTTATATTAGCATAGCTTGTTACTGTGCTCTTGAAGAGCAGTTCTTGGAAACTTTAGTGGATTAAGTCTTCCGCAGTATATGTGGGAAGTTTTAATTGTGAATCTGAAGTTCAAATTGGGGCAGGTTACAGTTTACTTTGGTTTCTTTGGTCAGTGCTTACAATAGGAGATAAATGCTTTAGATTTTTTCCCCCTCTTTATTGAATTAGCTTTACTGGTTCTACCAAATAAAAATTTATGTTTACTTTTAACTTCAATCTCAGAAAATTTGGAAGCATTACCATTAAACTTTTGATGATTTAATGTTGTTTTTTTTTGTTTTGTTTTGTTTTGTGTGTGTGTGTGTGTGTGTGTTTTTTTTTACCCCTATTAATTAGGTTGCAGGGTAACCGATGAAATTTTACATCTAGTACCAAACATTGACAACTTCAGGTTAACTCTGAGAGCTATCAAACTATGGGCCAAACGTGAGTTCAGAATTTGTTGGCTAGCTTATTAAAAATGTTCAAACTTTTGTTCAACACTAACTTATCTTTTTGCTTTTCCCTTATCAACAGGCCACAACATCTATTCCAATATATTAGGTTTCCTCGGTGGTGTTTCCTGGGCTATGCTAGTAGCAAGAACTTGCCAGCTTTATCCAAATGCAATAGCATCAACTCTTGTACATAAATTTTTCTTGGTATTTTCTAAATGGTATGTGTTTAGATTATATTAAAATAAAATTGATTGTAGACACTGAAGTTTAGTCTTATTTCTATGACATTTCTCAGCTTGGTTTCAGATTCAAATTTTAGTTCATGATGTAGTCATGTAGGCAGCCTTGGAGATCACATTGTGTATAAAATGGCAAACTGAAACTATTTTTTTTCCCTAGTTTGGCCAGGATAGTAAGGCAGATTCTATTTGTACTTCCTTGCATAAACTTACCCTCTGAATAAACTCTGAATTTTAGCAGCTAAGATCCAATTTATTGATAGGTTGGGAAATCAGTTACTATACTTTTGGATAAAACTTGTACACACTACCTCTTTCACTCTTTTAATTCTCTATCTATAGGCCATTAGTTTCTTGTGATTGTTTTTTTTTTCTTTTTGCTTTCAGCATTTATTTGGCCTAATATTAAAGATACGAATTTTCATAAGAAGCTTTTAAAGAATAAATTAACATTAAGTGCTTCGGGACAAAAAAGGAATTTGAGATTAGTCATTAACCCAGATTTTTTTAAGTTTCTTCGTTTCATTTCCACATATGTCAACTATGATTTAAGAAAAAGTAGAATAAAAGATTACTGCCATTTTATATTAATTGCCTTGGCCCAAAAGGTGAGGGTTCTTGGTTTTTAATCAAATTAAGATAAATCGTCCATTCCTGTTCTTATGAACTCCTGCTCCTCCCTCTGCAAAAGAGATGTTCTTTTCTAGTAATTTTATAAAAATTAGTTATTTGAGACAATTTAGAGCTGTGTTCAACTGGAGGAAAAATAAAAAAAATTTAGAACCATGCCACACTTTTCAGTACACATTCTGGCTGTTTTGGGATTTAGTAGCACTTATAATCAGGTGTGATAAGATTAAAGAATGTCAGAATTTCTTTTTTTTTTTTTTTTTTTTTTGTTTGAGACGGAGTCTCACTCTGTCACCCAGGCTGGAGTGCAGTGGCACGATCTTGGCTCACTGCAAGCTCTGCCTCCTGGATTCATGCTATTCTCCTGCCTTAGTCTCCTGAGTAGCTGGGACTACAAGCGCCTGCCACCACGCCTGGCTAATTTTTGTATTTTTAGTAGAGACGAGGTTTCACTGTGTTAGCCAGGATGGTCTCGATCTCCTGACCTCATAATCCGCCCGCCTCGGCCTCCCATAGTGCTGGGATTACAGGCGTGAGCCACCGCGTCCGGCTGTCAGAATTTCTTTTAATGCTACACATATATAAGCAAATAATGTTTTTAAGAAGCTAACCTTGATGTTAAGAGTGGCAGGTGTTCTCCAGTTTTTACCTCTTTCATATGGGACCAAAGTAGCTAGTTTATGGAACACATATGAAAATGTGGTTATGCCACCAAGTTTTACTACTACACTTGTCTTACCACTTTTAAGTCATGAATTCTATAATTATTCATACCCCTTTGCCTGTGATCAGAAGTAACTTTTAAAATTATCACTTGACTTTGGATGGAACTAGTATAAAGGCAGGAATTTTGTCTTTCAGTGGAGATTTATTCTGTTCAAGGTTGAAGTGGACACATCATTATCTTGGGATGGTACTTCTTTATTTAAATAGTCCTTTAAAGTTCTTTGAGTGGCAGAGAACGTTTTTGGTTTCAGTCTGAGAAGGCTACCAAATGGTTTAAGTTCATTTCATAGTTAGGAGAAAAAGATTTTGAGTAGTCTAATGTCGTCAGAAAGGATTAAAACGTTGTATGTACCAAGAAGGCAGAATGAAGAAGGATCACGTTCACAAATGCTGTATGTTTAACAAAATACGTTTAGATGGTAATATCCAATAGTCTTATCAAGTGCTACAATCTTTTTAAACAGGGAATGGCCAAATCCAGTGCTATTGAAACAGCCTGAAGAATGCAATCTTAATTTGCCTGTATGGGACCCAAGGGTTAGTGTATTATTTTTTCCCCTACCAATTCACACTGTGCAATAACAAGTAAAAATCATCTGCATAAACTCCAGGGAGACTTCCAGCCTTTTACTTATGAATGGTCATGTCCGTATTACACTTTCTTTTAGATAACCTCAACTATAATTGTCCTCAACTATAATTGATGTGAGAAGCATAATTATGTACCCTGTAAACCACATTTAATTGTACATAGTTTTTAATACAGATTTTACTAACATTTTAATTTATTCTATATAGAACTACCTTGTAAGTCAAAGTTGTGTGGGCATTTGTGCTTTAAAAAAAATAAAAGGATACTAAAAATCCCTGTATTTTTTATTTTATCTAAGTATTATGCTAAAGTTGGGTTGTTATAGGAAAGCTGTTACTTAATGTTTACATGTGGCATATAACTTCTAAGCATTTTCACTTTAATTACCATGATGTAATTGTAAAAAAAATTGGTTTAGATATTTTAGAGATTATAAAAACATGGTTGGGCTAAAGAAGACCTTCCATTCTGTTTCTTGGGAAGTTACAACATTTACCGCTTACTCATTTTAAATGTTAACAACATGCACTTTATAAACTGATAAAAGAAATTTAGGTTTGAATAAGATTTCCTAAGTTTATGAAATCCTTTTTTTCTAAATTATTACAATATCAAAAATTTTAAATTCTGTTGAATTACATCAAGCTATGCATTTTCAGGTTTTCCGAACCTCAAGGCATTTACTTTTAGAGGATGTGAATTTACAACTTACTTTGTGGAAATGTGCCACTTACTGATATACAGATTTAAAATTAACAGTATATCATTTCATTATCTCCTAACATATCAACATGGATAATGTAGTTTCACCGCGTGTTAATAAGCTTGAACTCCTTAATAGTTTCAGGGTATATTAAGAACTTAAGTTTCTATCTTGTTGAAAATTAGCTTACAAAACATTGTAGCATGACATGTCTCTAAAGGTAATTGTATGTGCATCCCCATTTCTGTTGTTGAATAAAGAAAAACTAAACATCAATAGATTCCCAAGCAGAACTTTTTTGTTGTTGT